CCTTGCAGAGAGAGTAGTAAATACAAAGGTTGCAAAGTGGGAACAAACTTGGGACCATGCTTGAGAAAGCCGGCATGCTGGGGGTAGTAGAATAGCGGTATAGGATGGGGAACCATATGGAATGAAGGTGGTCAAAGTGGGAAGCGGCCAGATCACACAGGGCCTTATAGGCCATGGTCAGGGCTTTGGAAATGATTCCTAGTGGGAGCCCACTGCCGTTTGTTAAACAGAGGAGCAATGCAATCTGATTTAAATTTTTAAAGCCATGACTGGAAACCTACTGAGCAAGCCAAGGCTGGGGCTCCTCAGCATGGGAGCAGGTAGCAGAGGCTTTATGCCTCCTGGGTTCCACCCTGGTGCTGAGCATGCCCTCTCTCAGGACTCTGCGAGACAGCCTCAGTGGCTGGGACCCGGAGACCCTGGCCCTCCTGCTGAGGGAGGAGCTGCAGGCCTACAAGGCGGTGCGGGCCGACACTGGACAGGAACGCTTCAACATCATCTGTGACCTCCTGGAGCTGAGCCCCGAGGAGACACCAGCCGGGGCCTGGGCACGAGCCACCCACCTGGTAGAACTGGCTCAGGTGCTCTGCTACCACGACTTTACGCAGCAGACCAACTGGTAAGGAGTAGTAGCTGCAGAGGCCACTCTTGAGGCCCAGCTTAAGCACATCTTCTCCCTGCAGCTCTGCTCTGGATGCTATCCGGGAAGCCCTGCAGCTTCTGGACTCTGTGAGGCCTGAGGCCCAGGCCAGAGATCAGCTTCTGGACGATAAAGCACAGGCCTTGCTGTGGCTTTACATCTGTACTCTGGAAGCCAAAATGCAGGAAGTGAGTGTGGCTGCTGTGGGGCTCACCAGAACGCCCTGTTTTATACCCCGATCTTCCCATCCAGGGTATCGAGCGGGATCGGAGAGCCCAGGCCCCTGGTAACTTGGAGGAATTTGAAGTCAATGACCTGAACTATGAAGATAAACTCCAGGAAGATCGTTTCCTATACAGTAACATTGCCTTCAACCTGGCTGCAGATGCTGGTGAGGGGTAAATGGAGTGTGGCATGGGCATCGAGACAGCAGTCATTTTCTTCTGGCTTAACAGCTCAGTCCAAATGCCTGGACCAAGCCCTGGCCCTGTGGAAGGAGCTGCTTACAAAGGGGCAGGCCCCAGCTGTACGGTGTCTCCAGCAGACAGCAGCCTCACTGCAGATCCTAGCAGCCCTCTACCAGCTGGTGGCAAAGGTAATGGGGTGGGGCATTGAGGGGGACCCATAGTGGAGTAAACTTGGCTGCTTCTGCTGACCAGCCCATGCAGGCTCTGGAGGTCCTCCTGCTGCTACGGATTGTCTCTGAGAGACTGAAGGACCACTCGAAGGCAGCTGGCTCCTCCTGCCACATCACCCAGCTCCTCCTGACCCTCGGCTGTCCCAGCTATGCCCAGGTGAGTGCCCAACCAGCCTAGTCTGGGGACTGTTTCCTCATGTGCCCTCTGATTGCTTCCTTAGTTACACCTGGAAGAGGCAGCATCGAGCCTGAAGCATCTCGATCAGACTACTGACACATACCTGCTCCTTTCCCTGACCTGTGATCTGCTTCGAAGTCAACTCTACTGGACTCACCAGAAGGTATTTCTCACTTTCTTAAACTCCGAAGGCCCTACTGCCTCCTCTGGCTCCTTCTCTCCTTCAGGTGACCAAGGGTGTCTCTCTGCTGCTGTCTGTGCTTCGGGATCCTGCCCTCCAGAAGTCCTCCAAGGCTTGGTACTTGCTGCGTGTCCAGGTCCTGCAGCTGGTGGCAGCTTACCTTAGCCTCCCGTCAAACAACCTCTCACACTCCCTGTGGGAGCAGCTCTGTGCCCAAGGTGAAAGAATAGGGTGGATGGCCCCCCTTGGAATCTTCTCCCTTTTTCACCCCACCCACCACAGGCTGGCAGACACCTGAGATAGCTCTCATAGACTCCCATAAGCTCCTCCGAAGCATCATCCTCCTGCTGATGGGCAGTGACATTCTCTCAACTCAGAAAGCAGCTGTGGAGACATCGTTTTTGGACTATGGTGAGTCTGGGGAGGACAGCAGGGCCCTCTTGGAGTGATGGTGGTCTTGTCTCTTTTGCTACAGGTGAAAATCTGGTACAAAAATGGCAGGTTCTTTCAGAGGTGCTGAGCTGCTCAGAGAAGCTGGTCTGCCACCTGGGCCGCCTGGGTAGTGTGAGTGAAGCCAAGGCCTTTTGCTTGGAGGCCCTAAAACTTACAACAAAGCTGCAGATACCACGCCAGTAAGTACAGGGCCAGAGGATATGGCAATGATTCTGATTGGTTCTCCTCTCCTCTCTCAACAAGGTGTGCCCTGTTCCTGGTGCTGAAGGGCGAGCTGGAGCTGGCCCGCAATGACATTGATCTCTGTCAGTCGGACCTGCAGCAGGTTCTGTTCTTGCTTGAGTCTTGCACAGGTGAGCAGCCATGTCCCCATGACCATAGGCGGGTTTTGTAATTCTTGTTCTGCCTTCTCCCCAGAGTTTGGTGGGGTGACTCAGCACCTGGACTCTGTGAAGAAGGTCCACCTGCAGAAGGGGAAGCAGCAGGCCCAGGTCCCCTGTCCTCCACAGCTCCCAGAGGAGGAGCTCTTCCTAAGAGGCCCTGCTCTAGAGCTGGTGGCCACTGTGGCCAAGGAGCCTGGCCCCATAGCACCTTCTACAAACTCCTCCCCAGTCTTGAAAACCAAGCCCCAGCCCATACCCAACTTCCTGTCCCATTCACCCACCTGTGACTGCTCGCTCTGCGCCAGCCCTGTCCTCACAGCAGTCTGTCTGCGCTGGGTATTGGTCACGGCAGGGGTGAGGCTGGCCATGGGCCACCAAGCCCAGGGTCTGGATCTGCTGCAGGTCGTGCTGAAGGGCTGTCCTGAAGCCGCTGAGCGCCTCACCCAAGCTCTCCAAGCTTCCCTGAATCATAAAACACCCCCCTCCTTGGTTCCAAGCCTCTTGGATGAGATCTTGGCTCAAGCATACACACTGTTGGCACTGGAGGGCCTGAACCAGCCATCAAACGAGAGCCTGCAGAAGGTTCTACAGTCAGGGCTGAAGTTTGTAGCAGCACGGATACCCCACCTAGAGCCCTGGCGAGCCAGCCTGCTCTTGATTTGGGCCCTCACAAAACTAGGTGGCCTCAGCTGCTGTACTACCCAACTTTTTGCAAGCTCCTGGGGCTGGCAGCCACCATTAATAAAAAGTGTCCCTGGCTCAGAGCCCTCTAAGACTCAGGGCCAAAAACGTTCTGGACGAGGGCGCCAAAAGTTAGCCTCTGCTCCCCTGCGCCTCAATAATACCTCTCAGAAAGGTCTGGAAGGTAGAGGACTGCCCTGCACACCTAAACCCCCAGACCGGATCAGGCAAGCTGGCCCTCATGTCCCCTTCACGGTGTTTGAGGAAGTCTGCCCTACAGAGAGCAAGCCTGAAGTACCCCAGGCCCCCAGGGTACAACAGAGAGTCCAGACGCGCCTCAAGGTGAGGTGGGACTGTTGCTAGGTGGTGGTGATCTTAGCCCTTCACCCTTTCACTCTGATCTCAGGTGAACTTCAGTGATGACAGTGACTTGGAAGACCCTGTCTCAGCTGAGGCCTGGCTGGCAGAGGAGCCTAAGAGACGGGGCACTGCTTCCCGGGGCCGGGGGCGAGCAAGGAAGGGCCTGAGCCTAAAGACGGATGCCGTGGTTGCCCCAGGTAGTGCCCCTGGGAACCCTGGCCTGAATGGCAGGAGCCGGAGGGCCAAGAAGGTGGCATCAAGACATTGTGAGGAGCGGCGTCCCCAGAGGGCCAGTGACCAGGCCAGGCCTGGCCCTGAGATCATGAGGACCATCCCTGAGGAAGAACTGACTGACAACTGGAGAAAAATGAGCTTTGAGATCCTCAGGGGCTCTGACGGGGAAGACTCAGCCTCAGGTAGGACAGCAAGGGTGAGGTGGAAGGTGCATAGCACTGTGAAAAAGGCCTGCTCTCTCCCCAGGTGGGAAGACTCCAGCTCCGGGCCCTGAGGCAGCTTCTGGAGAATGGGAGCTGCTGAGGCTGGATTCCAGCAAGAAGAAGCTGCCCAGCCCATGCCCAGACAAGGAGAGTGACAAGGACCTTGGTCCTCGGCTCCGGCTCCCCTCAGCCCCCGTAGCCACTGGTGAATATGCGACCCCTGATGTTGGTCACTTGCAGCTGTACCAAGTGTCCTGACGTTCTTCTAGGTCTTTCTACCCTGGACTCCATCTGTGACTCCCTGAGTGTTGCTTTCCGGGGCATTAGTCACTGTCCTCCTAGTGGGCTCTATGCCCACCTCTGCCGCTTCCTGGCCTTGTGCCTGGGCCACCGGGATCCTTATGCCACTGCTTTCCTTGTCACCGAGTCTGTCTCCATCACCTGTCGCCACCAGCTGCTCACCCACCTCCACAGACAGCTCAGGTGGGTGCTGACCATCCCCAAGACTCCTGCTGTGGGACCTCACCCCTCCCCGTGTTGCTTGCAGCAAGGCCCAGAAGCACCGAGGATCACTTGAAATAGCAGACCAGCTGCAGGGGCTGAGCCTTCAGGAGATGCCTGGAGATGTCCCCCTGGCCCGCATCCAGCGCCTCTTTTCCTTCAGGGCTTTGGAATCTGGCCACTTCCCCCAGCCTGAAAAGGAGAGTTTCCAGGAGCGCCTGGCTCTGATCCCCAGTGGTATGCGGGCAGCCTTCTGGCCGGCTCCTCTGCTGAATGAGTCTGGCTGTATCCTGTGTGTCAGGGGTGACTGTGTGTGTGTTGGCCCTGGCCACCCTCCAGCCCGGAACCGTGGGCAACACCCTCCTGCTGACCCGGCTGGAAAAGGACAGTCCCCCAGTCAGTGTGCAGATTCCCACTGGCCAGAACAAGGTAGGATTCCTGGGCCATGGAGCAAAGTTGGGAAGCAGAGCTCTCACAGCCCCATCTCCCAAAGCTTCATCTGCGTTCAGTCCTGAATGAGTTTGATGCCATCCAGAAGGCACAGAAAGAGAACAGCAGCTGTACTGACAAGCGAGAATGGTGGACAGGGCGGCTGGCACTGGACCACAGGATGGAGGTGTGTGCTTCTGGGGTGGGGTCAGGCCTGCTCTCTGACTGAAGGGTCTGCCCTCTGCATTCAGGTTCTCATCGCTTCCCTAGAGAAGTCTGTGCTGGGCTGCTGGAAGGGGCTGCTGCTGCCGTCCAGTGAGGAGCCCGGCCCTGCCCAGGAGGCCTCCCGCCTACAGGAGCTGCTACAGGACTGTGGCTGGAAATATCCTGACCGCACTCTGCTGAAAGTGAGTGAGGAAAGCAGGGAAGGGGGCCAGGCAGATGGTGCTCACCACCACTGTTTCCCTGCAGATCATGCTCAGTGGTGCCGGTGCCCTCACCCCTCAGGACATTCAGGCCCTGGCCTACGGGCTGTGCCCAACCCAGCCAGAGCGAGCCCAGGAGCTCCTGAATGAGGCAGTAGGACGTCTACAGGGCCTGACAGTACCAAGCAATAGCCACCTTGTCTTGGTCCTAGACAAGGTAAGGAGCTGGGGCAGAGGGGCAGTGTCTAGGGGACAGTAACCTCTTAGTGCTTTTTGCCCAGGACTTGCAGAAGCTGCCGTGGGAAAGCATGCCCAGCCTCCAAGCACTGCCTGTCACCCGGCTGCCCTCCTTCCGCTTCCTACTCAGCTACTCCATCATCAAAGAGGTGGGGTTCAGGGCGTAGTGTCTGGGGATGACAAGCATCCTAATCGCCAGTGTCTCCTCCTCAGTATGGGGCCTCGCCAGTGCTGAGTCAAGGGGTGGATCCACGAAGTACCTTCTATGTCCTGAACCCTCACAATAACCTGTCAAGCACAGAGGAGCAATTTCGAGCCAATTTCAGCAGGTCAGGGGCGCGAAGACAAGAAGACGTGTGGGTCCCTATTCTCACACCTGCCTTTTCCCTGCAGTGAAGCTGGCTGGAGAGGAGTGGTTGGGGAGGTGCCAAGACCTGAACAGGTGCAGGAAGCCCTGACAAAGCATGATTTGTATATGTGAGTGCTTAAGGCAGGGATGTGGGGAGAGGCTCAAGACTCATCTCACCTCCTTCTGCCTTAGCTATGCAGGGCATGGGGCTGGTGCCCGCTTCCTTGATGGGCAGGCTGTCCTGCGGCTGAGCTGTCGGGCAGTGGCCCTGCTGTTTGGCTGTAGCAGTGCGGCCCTGGCTGTGCGTGGAAACCTGGAGGGGGCTGGCATCGTGCTCAAGTACATCATGGCTGGTTGGTGAGTCTCCAAGGGCAAGACCCATCCTAGGGTTACTTTGTATTTCCTCCTTTTCTTTTCCCAGCCCCTTGTTTCTGGGTAATCTCTGGGATGTGACTGACCGCGACATTGACCGCTACACGGAAGCTCTGCTGCAAGGCTGGCTTGGAGCAGGCCCAGGGGCCCCCCTTCTCTACTATGTAAACCAGGCCCGCCAAGCTCCCCGACTCAAGTATCTTATTGGGGCTGCACCTATAGCCTATGGCTTGCCTGTCTCTCTGCGGTAACCCCATGGAGCTGTCTTATTGATGCTAGAAGCCTCATAACTGTTCTACCTCCAAGGTTAGATTTAATCCTTAGGATAACTCTTTTAAAGTGATTTTCCCCAGTGTTTTATATGAAACATTTCCTTTTGATTTAACCTCAGTATAATAAAGATACATCATTTAAACCCTGTTTTGCGTAGTTTATCTGAGAACATTT